CCCATTTATAGTCTTTTAGTTATTTTTAAATGTAGAATTAAATTATTATTGACCATAGTCCGTTTCCCTCTGTTTACAGGTTTCACATGCTTACCCAGGAATGCTCCTTGAAAAGATAATCTCCTCAGACATAAGCCTGGCCACAGAAAAGTCTCTCTAAGGTCAGCAGTTTCTAGAGTGACGAAGTGAGAATTCGATTCTTATCTGTTCACAGACTCTACAAATCTCAAAACACCTTCCTGAAGAACACCCTGGGGGAAAAATACAAAAAACCTCATGGATTTAGCCATAGATCATATATATTTTGAATTGTCACTCTTTCACTCAACAAATAAATATCTCCTATGTGCCAAATCATGAGCTAGAGGTTGGAACAGCACATTGCATAGAGAACTTGGTCCCTAGCCTGAGGGATTCAGAATCTTGGGCACCATCATTTCTGTTTTCATCATTGTTGTCATCAGTGTCTTTTGAGACATTCTTATTTTGATCTCCTTTGATTTTTATATATTATGATTATTTCCAATATAATTTTAAAATAAGAATTTTATACTTATGGAAAAATATATTTCATCTAATTTGAAAAAATAAGGAAACAGTGCTTTGCTTTCCCTAGCCTTCCTTCTCATTTACTGTAAGATAATAATTTTTCTTTTTCAGGGTTCGTTTCAATTTTTTGCAAAGGATTTAGCAATGAAACACTAAAATCTCAGGCATTTTCATTAAGCTCATTTTTTACTTTCCTCATATATAGCCTATATGCTTTATTTAATCTTTATTCTTTACATTAAATTAAAATTATTTTTAAAATGACTATATTTCTATTGCTGTTGTGACTTTTCATTGATCAATATTTCACTAAAGATATTAACTTTCTCTAGGATGCAGAGAGACTCATAGAACTTACACCAAAATTTCTACTGAATGAATTTCCCCACCTTCTTGGTGATTGTACACCTGCCTTCCTTATAAGGAGAACAAGGAAGTAAATCATGTTGAAGTTGCTTTTAAACACAGCTTTTCTGCTTTACCTGTCCAGGTAGCCTCTGTTTTCATTTCAGTCTTAATGAAAACTTTCTAACTTATATCTCAAGTTTCTTTTCAAAGCAGTGTAAGTAGTATTTAAAATGTTATACTTCAAGAAAGAAAGACTTTAACGATATTCAGCGTTGGTCTTGTAACGCTGAAGGTAATTCATTTTTTAATCGGTCTGCACAGCAAGAACTGAAACGAATGGGGATTGAACTGCTTTGCCTGTTCTTTCTATTTCTAGGAAGGAATGATCACGTACAAGGTAAGACCTGCGTTCTCTGATATATTACTTTCTAATCCCTGCATCTTGCTGGGTCTAAACCTAGGTGGCTGTGCCCTGGGAGGTGCAGAAACCTGTGAAGACTGCCTGCTTATTGGACCTCAGTGTGCCTGGTGTGCTCAGGAGGTAAAATAAATGACCTCAATGTGTTTTTAAAATTCTGGTTATTGTTTTTCTTTTTCTTTTTTAGAATTTTACTCATCCATCTGGAGTTGGCGAAAGGTGTGATACCCCAGCAAACCTTTTAGCTAAAGGATGTCAATTAAACTTCATCGAAAACCCTGTCTCCCAAGTAGAAATACTTAAAAATAAGCCTCTCAGTGTAGGCAGACAGAAAAATAGTTCTGACATTGTTCAGATTGCGCCTCAAAGCTTGATCCTTAAGTTGAGACCAGGTATGTTAGGATTTGGCTCATGTAAATAGATCCCTGGGTTTGCTTTTCCTGTTGGGCTTTGCAGGTGGTGCGCAGACTCTGCAGGTGCATGTCCGCCAGACTGAGGACTACCCGGTGGATTTGTATTACCTCATGGACCTCTCCGCCTCCATGGATGACGACCTCAACACAATAAAGGAGCTGGGCTCCCGGCTTTCCAAAGAGATGTCTAAATTAACCAGCAACTTTAGACTGGGCTTCGGATCTTTTGTGGAAAAACCTGTATCCCCTTTTGTGAAAACAACACCAGAAGAAATTGCCAACCCTTGCAGGTAAGTAAATGATTCTCTTGGCATCTTTGTGCATCAACAGTATTTTTGCATCTTACTTTTGCAGTAGTATTCCATACTTCTGTTTACCTACATTTGGATTCAAGCACATTTTGCCATTGACAAATGATGCTGAAAGATTCAATGAAATTGTGAAGAATCAGAAAATTTCTGCTAATATTGACACACCCGAAGGTGGATTTGATGCAATTATGCAAGCTGCTGTGTGTAAGGTATGCTGAAGGGAGTGCTGTTTCACTCTGTTAATATCACACAAATGTTTCTTTCTCACTGTAGGAAAAAATTGGCTGGCGGAATGACTCCCTCCACCTCCTGGTCTTTGTGAGTGATGCTGATTCTCATTTTGGAATGGACAGCAAACTAGCAGGCATCGTCATTCCTAATGACGGGCTCTGTCACTTGGACAGCAAGAATGAATACTCCATGTCAACTGTCTTGGTGTGTAACCTGCACTCTGTACTGTTTTCAGGAGATGATGCAAAATTATATATGTTAATTTTAGGAATATCCAACAATTGGACAACTCATTGATAAACTGGTACAAAACAACGTGTTATTGATCTTCGCTGTAACCCAAGAACAAGTTCATTTATATGAGGTAAGCAAAAATAACTTGGGAAATTCCTTCAACAAAGATTGACTTACTCTTTTTCTGTTTACAGAATTACGCAAAACTTATTCCTGGAGCTACAGTAGGTCTACTTCAGAAGGACTCCGGAAACATTCTCCAGCTGATCATCTCAGCTTATGAAGTAGGATATTTTACAGCTGGCTTCTTTTTTGCACTTCACTGAACTCTTTATGTTGTAACTAAAGGAACTGCGGTCTGAGGTGGAACTGGAAGTATTAGGAGACACTGAAGGACTCAACTTGTCATTTACAGCCATCTGTAACAACGGTACCCTCTTCCAACACCAAAAGAAATGCTCTCACATGAAAGTGGGAGACACAGTAAGTAGCTGGCCAGTAGATAGTCTGAATAATGGAGGGAGATAATTAGTATTTTCTTTTCCAGGCTTCCTTCAGCGTGACTGTGAATATCCCACACTGCGAGAGAAGAAGCAGGCACATTATCATAAAGCCTGTGGGGCTGGGGGATGCCCTGGAATTACTTGTCAGCCCAGAATGCAACTGCGACTGTCAGAAAGAAGTGGAAGTGAACAGCTCCAAATGTCACCACGGGAACGGCTCTTTCCAGTGTGGGGTGTGTGCCTGCCACCCTGGCCACATGGGGCCTCGCTGTGAGTGTGGCGAGGACATGCTGAGCACAGATTCCTGCAAGGAGGCCCCAGATCATCCCTCCTGCAGCGGAAGGGGTGACTGCTACTGTGGGCAGTGTATCTGCCACTTGTCTCCCTATGGAAACATTTATGGGCCTTATTGCCAGTGTGACAATTTCTCCTGCGTGAGACACAAAGGGCTGCTCTGCGGAGGTAGGCTATGTTGAAATCCATCTTACCCTGTGCTGTGAGAAGCATAGAGCATTTTGTGTTACAGGTAACGGCGACTGTGACTGTGGTGAATGTGTGTGCAGGAGCGGCTGGACTGGCGAGTACTGCAACTGCACCACCAGCACGGACTCCTGCGTCTCTGAAGATGGAGTGCTCTGCAGCGGGCGCGGGGACTGTGTTTGTGGCAAGTGTGTTTGCACAAACCCTGGAGCCTCAGGACCAACCTGTGAACGATGTCCTACCTGTGGTGACCCCTGTAACTCTAAACGGTAATGTCTCTGCTTTTCTCCATTCCTTATGTTGAACTGATACACTGTTGGATACTGTCCACAGGAGCTGCATTGAGTGCCACCTGTCAGCAGCTGGCCAAGCCCGAGAAGAATGTGTGGACAAGTGCAAACTAGCTGGTGCGACCATCAGTGAAGAAGAAGGTTCTGCTTGTCTTAAATTGTTTTTCATTTCCTTTAACCTAATGAATGACTCCTTTATCTGCAGATTTCTCAAAGGATGGTTCTGTTTCCTGCTCTCTGCAAGGAGAAAATGAATGTCTTATTACATTCCTAATAACTACAGATAATGAGGGGAAAACCATCATTCACAGCATCAATGAAAAAGGTGGGTGTTTTGCCTTCCATTGCCGATGGCAACCACCTTCTTATAATTTTCTTTATTTCTGCAGATTGTCCGAAGCCTCCAAACATTCCCATGATCATGTTAGGGGTTTCCCTGGCTATTCTTCTCATCGGGGTTGTCCTACTGTGCATCTGGAAGCTACTGGTGTCATTTCATGATCGTAAAGAAGTTGCCAAATTTGAAGCAGAACGATCAAAAGCCAAGTGGCAAACGGTATGTGGAAACTTAGGGCTACTCCTTGTCTATACTTTCACTTGAATCTTTTTTTTTTTTCCAGGGAACCAATCCACTCTACAGAGGATCCACAAGTACTTTTAAAAATGTAACTTATAAACACAGGGAAAAACAAAAGGTAGACCTTTCCACAGATTGCTAGAACTACTTTATGCATGAAAAAAGTCTGTTTCACTGATATGAAATGTTAATGCACTATTTAATTTTTTTCTCTTTGTTGCTTCAAAATGAGGTTGGTTTAAGATAATAATAGGACATCTGCAGATAAGTCATCCTCTACATGAAGGTGACAGACTGTTGGCAGTTTCAAAATAATCAAGAAGAGAAATATCCTTAGCAAAGAGATGACTTTGGGGATCATTTGAGGAATACTAACTCTGTTGCATTAATGCTTCAAAAAATCATCAAATGATTCATGGGGGCCTGATTTGCATTTGAAAAATGTTTGAAATTAGAGTCTCATTTGTTTCAGGAATGCAGCTACCTGAGTTTTTTGTCTCGGCAAAGTCACAAAGCCCATATACTCACATTGTGTGTCTATACTTGCCAATTAATTCTAAACTTGTAGGAAATATGCCCTCTCTTAAAGGAGAATTTTTTTTAAATCTCTGAGAAATGAGATTCTGAGTTTATTTCAGCTAAAAGGTTGCAATTCTTCTGAAGATATCTCAAATATAAGGTTGAAAGTTAAGTGTTAATAATTTTTGTGAATTTATACACACCTAAACGTTAAGTACACAAATATTTTATTTGTTTTACAAATAAGGAATAAGTAATTTATAAATTAAGAAGTTACCTATAAAAATAAAAAGATAACAACCCTATCATATAGCTTATTTTTAAATTACCTGAAAAACGATATTCTACACTGTTTCCTTTTTGACTCTGAGTTTTCAAACTGTTACTTCTCCCATATTTCTCAATCCATTTCACTCAGTTGCACAGTCTTTTAAACCCTGTAATTGTCATACCAAAGTTTCTTTTTAAAAAAAAATTACTTTAAATGCTTAGTTTATTCAAAGAGCGATCCAATAATATAAAAGGAACATGTGTTAAACACAATAAAATTTTAAATGGCTCTAAATCAAGCACATCAAGAGTATACAAGTCTTAAAGGCTTTTTAATACATACTCTTTTCCCATCTATGTAACCCAACTTGCACATTTCAGCTGCATGTGGTGAATATGCATCATATATTTACTTTAAGAGGTAAGATTTTACTTGCAAAATACATGTGCAAATTAGGGATCCATCAGTTGATGGAAGAGATGGACTCTAGAATATTATTTCTTGTGGTTATTACTCCTTTACAAAGCACTTTCGTCTCACTTGATCCTCATAAGGAAACTAAGGCTCAGAATGAGTAGAGCTGGGTTCAGAATCTAGCTCTTCTAACTCCAAGCCATCTCCTCTTTCCACTGCAGGAAACTGCCTCTTTTGTCAGTGAAATAATAGAAAGATTGTGTTAGTTAAGTGATAACTGTCATTTGTTTGAAAATGTTCGAGACTGAACAAATAGCATTTAAACTGCTGGCATATAGATGAGATATTGTACTTTTGTGCAATGTTTATTACCTTTGATTAAATTGTAATGTGAAGCTTTTACTAGGTGAATAGTTCATTATGTAGTGGAGGCTTCGTGGTTGTCCATTGAATTGTCACAGCAAAATCTATAAGTTTCTTCAATTCTACAAGATAGATCCATATACCTTTGATCACTTGGAGACTCTTTTTTTGCTGGTTTCTAGATAACTCAGGTAAATCAGACCTTTACAGAGTACAGGGCTAGGTGAAAGAATTACTGAAAAATCACCTTGAAAATCCGAAGGGCTGATATACCCTTTATGTTCCTGACTGATGCGCAGAACCTGGGGGAAATCTACAGCAATATACAGGTTGCAATGCTGATAACACAACAGCAATCCTCTCCTCTACGTGGACTTACTGTTGTTTTTTTAATTATTATTGGAATGGGATTTTAGAAAATAGAAGTTACCTTTGTGTGTGTTTTAGGGAAGGTAGAGAAGAATCTGCTCTTTCTCTGAATACTGTTTTGACCCCAGGCAGGACCTTGGAAAGGCCAAAACATTAACAGTAGTACTTCTGTTCACTGAAGAGTTATGTTACATGAAGATAAAATGGTTTTGTCGTGTTTATTATTGTATTTTGTGTTGATATAAATAAACATGGTAATTTAAACAATGAACCTTAGATGGATGATAGTTTCTTTTATTTGCT